GTGTGAAAAACATAGTGGAGTAGAAGCAAACACGTGTCAGCAATGGAATAGAAAAATAAAAGTGCCCATGAATAAATTTAATTTGAATGTGAAGAACTAATATGAAGCAAATAACACAATCATTGTGTGGGATATGTTAAAAGACTTGAGGAATTGAGGAGTGGCTTTTTTTTTTTGATAGAGAGATTCTAAAATAGAAAGATGGCTATTGTCCCAGAGTTAACATGTAATATAAAAATAATAACTAGTGTCTCAACAGTAATATTTTAGCACCTGATCAAATGATTCTGAAGTTCATCTGAAAGACCAACGTGTCAGAATTGATAGAAAAGGAGAAATCAATGAGGGAGGGCAAGCATTATTTCACATTTCAAATATAATTAAGCTACAGCAATTAAAATAGTGTAGTAGTGGTACAGGTATAAACAACTCAATGGAAGAAAATTAAAAGAAGAGAGTTACATACAAAATTGAGTGGGGATGTAGGTGATGATAAGAGCCATTTCAAAACAGTGGGTGAAACAGGGATTCAACAAATAATGTTGAGTTCCTACCACTTTAATTTTGTCCAGATGGATCAAAGATTTTGAACGTACAATAATGCAACCAAAAACTATGAATGTCTTATGATATTGCAGTGGGTGAGACCATTGCAAGCATGACAGCAAACTCGTGAAGGAGGCAAGAAAATGATTTATGGAAGCGTATATAAAACAGGTATTAAAATATTTAAGATTTATTTCTATGATGGTGAATTTTTCTGAAACACATTATTAGAGTAACCTGAGGCTCATATTCTCTAACGCCACTGGAAGTGAAAGAAAGGGTGGGCGGGGAAAAAAGAAAAGTGCTTTGCAAGTTCATTTTCGTTGTCAGGAGCGCTGGTGGTTTACTCCACAGAGGCAGGAAAACTTCAGTCACGAGGCGAATACCCCACTCAGTGCGCATGCTGCACAGACCTGTTGGTGCCCATGTCTGTTGCTATGCGTGTCTGTTGTTGCGCAGGCGCCTTGCTGCCCGTCTTGTGTCCGCACAGAGGTCTGCAAGGAGAGAGAGTGTCTTCATTCTTTCCGCCATCTTGATTCTTTCTCACTGACCAAGACTCAGCCGGTAGGTCTGCAGAACGGTGTTACTGGGAATTTAGTTGTGAGAGAATGTGTGGAGGAGCCAGCTGGCTTTGGACAGGTCCTGCGGCACAGTCTGTGGCTTCTGAGGGAAAAGGGCCTCGGGGCCGTCATCCAGCTCCTCCCAGGTCGCGACGCCACCATGGGACTTGTCCTGACTACTTTTTCCAAATAACAATATTCTGTTTGCAGTGGGAAATATGAGTGAGCTTCTAAGAGCAAGATCCCAATCCTCAGAAAGAGGAAATGACCAAGAGTCTTCCCAGCCGGTTGGATCTGTGATTGTGAGTCTTTTAACATTTGATGTTTTCTATTACTTTTTATTCACACACACACTTACACCCTTAGGTCCAGGAGCCCACTGAGGAAAAACGTCAAGAAGAGGAACCACCAACTGATAATCAGGGTATTGCACCTAGTGGGGAGATTGAAAATCAAGCAGTGCCTGCTTTTCAAGGTGAAGGGAGAGTGGAAAATAATGCTTATGGGTTTGTAAATTGATGACCTTTTTATCTTTTAAGGGCCTGACATGGAAGCTTTTCAACAGGAACTGGCTCTGCTTAAGATAGAGGATGAGCCTGGAGATGGTCCTGATGTCAGGGAGGGTATTATGCCCACTTTTGATCTCACTAAAGTGCTGGAAGCAGGTTTGTTATTCATTTAAGATGCAAACTATTGTTAACGGGCCCTAATTTAATATTTATTTTATAGGTGATGCGCAACCATAGGTTTCAAGCAAGACAAATGAAGACTGAAACCAAGAACGTTATTCTTAATCTGGAAATTTGACTGATAATATTCTCTTAATAAAGTTTTAAGTTTTCTGCAAAGAATCCTTACACAGTTTTGTTAAATTTATTTCTGGATCTTT